GACGACGCACCTCCTCTGCTCATGGCCCCCACCTGCCCCGCCCCCAGTGCCTCTCCAAGGCTGCTCTGTTGGCCTCGGCTCCTGGGCTTCGGGGGAGCGGTGGAAAGAACACGTGGGTTTGGTGTTTGCCACTTGCTGGCTGTGTGGTCACGAGAGGCTCCTCCGTAGGTGGCAGAGGTGGGGGTTCGAGGAGACAGTGGCACTGAGCCCCGCACGCGGCGGGACTGGTGACTCTCTGCCCGCTCCTGCTCTGTGCAGCAATTGCCGTCCCTCCCACCACGGTTCCTGGTGGCCTTGGGATGGGTTCCCGGGGGTCTCCTGCTGTCCGGCCCCAACTCCTGTTCCCAGTGCGCCCCCGGAGCCCTGTCTCTCTAAATGAGGCTGACGTGGCTTGGCCTGAAGGCCCTGCCCCGTTACTCTGGGTGCATAGTGTATGCCTTTTTCTTCATAACTATTTCTGGGAAAGAAAAATATGCTCCATTTTATTATTGTTCCATATTAGAAGACAGACATTGTGGAAGGAATAATCAGGTTATCCATTCAGTTTCTTAGTTGTAGTGGTAGTAAAGTGATGCGTGTATCTGACAGATGATGGTGAGCAGGCGTGCTGGAAAGGAGTAGCATGACTTAGGGGTTCTTTTGGTTTGGTTCGAAAGTCATTGCTGTGCCGAGATCTCAGGGTGACCCGCTGTGTCCCTGGTCAGGTCCTTCTCTGACCTCAAGGGTGACCTGCTGTGTCCTTGGCCGGGTGCTTCTCCAACCTCAGGGCGACCCGCTGGGTCCCTGGTCAGGCAGGGGCTGCTCTGACCTCAGGGTGACCACGGTGTCCCTGGTCAGGTGCTTCTCCGACTTCAGAGTGACCTGCTCTGTCCCTGGCCGGGGGCTTCTCCGAGCAGAGCTGCTGTGCGCTCACCGTGCTGCCTTTGTTTTAGGATGCAGCAGTCTCGGCCCTGGCTGCTCTATGCAGTGAATATTACATGAAGGAGCCGGGGGAGGCAGATCCCGCAATTCAGGGTGAGTGGGGAGCCCTTTTCTTGAAGACTCCAGGCCTCTCTTCACACTCGTTGCTTCCTTTCAGAGGAGCTGATCACGCAGTACCTGGCTGAGCTTCGGAACCCCGAGGAGATGACTCGCTGTGGCTTCTCGTTGGCCTTGGGCGCCCTTCCAGGCTTCCTTCTGAAAGGCCGGCTCCAGCAGGTGAGGCTGGCCACGCGCAGTGGACGGGGCCTTGGTTCTTCTGTGATTCTTTATTGCTTTCCAGGTTCTCACAGGTTTAAGAGCAGTTACCCACACTTCCCCCGAGGACGTAAGTTTTGCTGAGTCCAGGAGAGACGGCTTGAAGGCCATTGCGAGGTGAGTCCCAACAGTTCCTCCCTAAAGTCGTATTGTTTGTTAGCTCACACATTTTAAATTTCAGGATTTGCCAGACTGTTGGTGTGAAAGCAGGAGCCCCAGACGAAGCTGTGTGCGGAGAGAATGTTTCCCAGATTTACTGTGCGCTGCTGGGCTGCATGGACGACTACACCACGGACAGCAGAGGGGACGTGGGCACCTGGTACGTACGTAGCAGTGGGTGAGCGCTTCTTCCTGGGTGTCTCTGCCTCTCCTTGTCCCATCAGGGTCCGCAAGGCCGCCATGACCAGTCTGATGGATCTGACACTTCTGCTGGCTCGGAGCCAGCCTGAGCTGATCGAGGCCCATACGTGAGTGTCACGTCGCAGCTCTTCTGCATCCTCCCTTGGTTTACCTCCTGCTCTCGGTTTGCAGCTGTGAGCGCATCATGTGCTGTGTGGCCCAGCAGGCCAGTGAGAAGATTGACCGTTTCCGTGCTCACGCCGCCAGCGTGTTCCTGACGCTCCTGCACTTTGACAGCCCTCCCATCCCCCACGTGCCCCACCGAGGAGAACTGGAAAAGCTGTTTCCCAGGTACTGTCGGGGTGTAGGCCCCCCGTGCTGGCAGCCCGGCCTTGTCTCACTCACTCTCTTGCAGGTCCGACGTGGCCTCCGTGAACTGGAGTGCACCTTCCCAGGCCTTCCCACGCATCACCCAGCTCCTTGGGCTGCCCACCTACCGCTACCACGTCCTGCTGGGGCTAGTCGTGTCCCTGGGCGGCTTGACGGAGTCGACGGTGAGGAGGCGTCGGGCTGGCTGGGGCAGGAGCCACTGCCTTCTGAGGTGTCTCCGTGTTGCAGATCCGGCACTCCACCCAGAGCCTCTTTGAGTACATGAAGGGCATTCAGAGCGACCCGCAGGCCCTGGGCAGCTTCAGCGGGACCCTTCTGCAGATCTTTGAGGACAACCTTCTGAATGAGAGGTGAGTGGTGTCTCTTGGGGCCTCAGAGGCGTGTCCAGGGTCTCACAGCTCCTTCTCCCCTCAGGGTGTCCGTGCCGCTGCTGAAGACGCTGGACCACGTGCTCACCCACGGCTGCTTCGACATCTTCACCACGGAGGAGGAGTGAGGCTCTGCTTTTCATGACTTCCCTTCCGGCTCATCTCTAAAGTGTGTGTTGTTCTTCCAGCCACCCCTTTGCTGTGAAGTTGCTTGCGCTCTGTAAGAAAGAAATCAAGAATTCAAAAGATATCCAGAAGCTCCTGTCAGGCATCGCAGTGTGAGTTTCAAGTGCTGCTGGCCTTAGACGGAGCTCACCTGGAGCCATGTGCTGCTCCCGGCAGGTTCTGCGGGATGGTGCAGTTCCCCGGCGACGTGAGGAGGCAGGCCCTCCTGCAGCTGTGTCTGCTCCTCTGCCACCGTTTCCCGCTGGTGAGTGCCTGCCCCTGCTCACGTGTGTTTGCCCTCCGGCAAATGCACTGCATCCCTGTCCCAGATCCGGAAGACCACGGCCAGCCAGGTGTACGAGACATTGCTCACCTACAGTGACGTCGTGGGCGCGGATGTGCTGGACGAGGTGGTGACTGTGCTCAGTGACACTGCGTGGTGAGTGAAGGCCCTTCCTGCACGGCCACCTGCGAGAGACTCACGGCTCTCCCTCTCCTCACAGGGACGCGGAGCTTGCAGTGGTGAGAGAGCAGCGCAACCGTCTGTGTGACCTTCTGGGCGTACCCAGGCCCCAGCTGGTGCCCCAGGTAACCCTGTCACCTTCACAGCATGAGGTGCCACCAGCCTGAGCTTGTCTTGTCTCTTCTTCAGCCTGGTGCCTGCTGAAGCCAGTCCTGGAGCCCATACCTCACCCCTGCCTGGTGAGGATGTCTTGTTCCTGAGGGAGGCCGGTGTGGAAAGCCTCGCACAGTGGTGCCTCCAGCTGTTGAAGGGTAGCGCTGGCCCTTGGAGGCTGGCACTAGCTGACAGCTTTTCCTCTCTGCACCTGCGCTCTGGTGACTTGGGGTGGACGCCTCTGCCTTCACTTGAACACAAATGTGCTTCCTATAAAATCATGTACCAAGAAGTTCCTGCCTTTTGTCTCTGAGCCTGATGTGTGTAGGGGTGATGGAAAGGCTCACTGCCCAGGGGTCAGCCAGAGGGGAGGTGGGCTGCACTCCTCCTGCCTGGAGACCAGGCCCCCTTCTTGCCTGGTGCTGTCCCTGCTGTGGGAGACGTCTGGCCACAGGCAGTGCCCCACCCAGTCTTGGAGAGAGATGAATGTTAAATCAGAGGTTCAAATGCTAGAGAACTGAGAAGCCCTGGTGGCAGGCATGGTCTGGAGTGCTGGGCAGATGCTGTTTCTGGGCCCGTCTGCCTGGTGGGGGTGCTGTCCTCCCCCCTGTGCACACGTGAGCATCGTGCATGTGGCCCCTCTGCAGTGCAGGAGTCACTGATTGATGGGTGTGCCGACCAGCAGCTTCACAAATGTCTGCTGCAAGGGGAATCGTCAGAGTCCAATGTGTGCCTCTACAGTAATGTGGGAAATAAATACCATTCTTGAAATAATTACACTGTCTTAGGAGAGCCTGGGCAGAGTCCACACTTGGGTTTTTAGGCAAAGGGCAGGAGGCTACCTTTGTCTCTGTGTCTGAGCTCGTGCTGATCCATCCCAAAGCTGGTGAGGGGAACGTGTATAAAAATTTCACTGTGGTAGCAACCCACACCCATCTCTGGGACCTGTGCTGTGCTCATAGGGCTTGAGGTGCAGAACCACGGCCAGCAGCACCAAAGCAGCCCCAGGTGTGGCCACTCAGAGGCCCAAGGGCTTGGGTGAGCAACCCTTTCCCTATGTGAGGAGCCCAGGGGTGCCATGTGCGTGGTGTAGATTAGGGTGGCTCCCTGGCCTGCTCTCAGGTGGGGATGGGGCCTGGACACAGGAACATGGGCAGGCCAAGAACTGGGAGGTGCCACCGCATCTGTGAGGCTTGTGAGGTCACCAGGACCACAAGACCAGGACTGTGACAGTCCGTGCTGTGTGTTTAGCAGACAGCTCTTCACGGGATGTGTGTGACGACCTGGCCACACAGGAGTGTGGGGTTAACACACTACTGTTGTTGTGTTTGACCTGGTGGCCAATGGTCTTTATACCCTAAAAGAGCCTTGGGTTACATTTTTACGAGATTTAAATATTTTATTCCAACCTGTGTAATAGGGGTCTCCTCCTCCTTGAACTGTCCCGATTGGCTGGGGTCACGTGGTGAGGGTCCTGGGTGACCAGGCCTAGCCTTGGCCACATGAGTCCACACAGTGGAAAAGGCTTGGCTCCTGTGGTCGGCACACATGAGACTCTGGTTGCGCCTGCTGGGTGTGGAACAGGCGCACCATCGCCATGCCTGCAGCTCACAAAGCTCCTGCTGGCCTGGGATGCACTGAGGATGGAAGGAACAAGTGGCTTCTGAGAAAAACATGATGAACTGTTCTTAGTGCAATTAAAAGAAGATTCCAGATAAATGGCATTTTAAGACATGGAGGCAGGTCGATTACCCACCCAGACCCATCAGTGACACTATGTGGCAAAGCAGTTCTTCTTTTAATGTCGGTCTAACTTAGCAACCCGAGGAAAGTGGATCACTCCACTGGCCACTGCCTCTTTCCCACTGGATCCCATCCATCACTGGGGCACTTGTGCTCACCAGACACCTGGTGGCCTGGAAAGCCCTCTTTCAGCAGCCGTTTCTGGAGCCCACCAGGGTCCAGGTGATAGAGTTTGGCAAGGAACCCCTTGCTCACATGATAGCTGGGGCAGACAATAGCAAATGAACAAGCAAGCACCATCAAGGCAGGCAACACTGAGTGCTATGAACAAAGATAAAGTGGGCAATGGAATGGCATGTTGGGTGTTGACTCCGAGAAGGTGTTCAGAAAACCTCTCTGAAGGGGCAGCATTTGGGCAGAGGTCCAGACTGTGTCCAATGGCAGAAAAGAGAATGCTTGTGGTCCCAGAAGTGGAGCAAGCTTTGTGAGTTTAGAGAGCAGCAAGAAGCCAGTATCCCTGGGACCGGGGAGCTGATGTGGGATTTGTGTACCCACAAACACGTTCTAGGTGCTAACCAGAAACCCTCCATGTGAGAGCAGAGACCTTGGAGATCCTGAGGGTTTCTGCTGAGCCCTGGAATCTAGTCACGCTATTTTGATAGCAGAATGGATGAGAGAATTTAAGGCCCAGGGCCAGATCTAATGGACCGCTATATAAAGCTGGGACCCTAAATAAGTCTTTTTCAAAGGAACAGCAGCAAGACTCTTATCTCAATCTATCTCCCCTGAAGTGGCCTGAATTAATACTACCTGTATGATCCCCAAAACTCCTAAAGTGGAAAATTTGATTGACTTGGCCCTGACCAGTGGTATTCCCAGACAAGGGCAGAAGATGCAAATACAAAACCTCTCTGGTAGAATGTAGGCTATAATATGAGTACATTTTTGAAAAGGGCTAGAAATGATCAAGAAGAGATTAGAAAAAAACAGAGCCCCTAGAAATGTAAGAAGTGAAATGAAAAGCTCAATGGATAGCTTAGACACAGCTGAAGAGAGAATTAGAAAACTGGAAGATCTGAAAACATTATCCAGAGAACTGGAAGATATAACAGCAACATCAAGAGACATTGAAGAATGTCTAACCTTTGGGTAATTGGGGTCTCAGAATGAAATGAAGTGATGCAGATATTCCATACTGACATGCAACAGTCCCCAGATACAGAAGCCTAACAGTCTCACATTTAGACCTGCCACAGTGAAACTGCAGAACTGTAAGAAGGACAGAGTGATATAAACGACTACCAATTTCCCAGCAGCAGCACTGGAGTTGAGCAGTGAGTAGACCAAGGTCTTCATTATGCTGAGAGAAAATAGCTGTCAAGTTGCTTGAATTGTGCCCACAGCATAACATTAAAGAAGAGAACACAATTAAGTCATTTAGATAAAAATATGCCATTCTTATCTGTTTGGTTTTTTAATCTTGGCTTAATATTTGGGGTTGAGTCATTTGTTTTGAGAGCTGTCCTGTTTATTGCAGGGTGTTCAGCAACATCCCAGATGGAAGCAGCATCCCCCTACCCAGCTGTGACAAAAAGAAAAAAAAATGTCTCCAGACACTGCCAAATATCTTCTGGGGGTGCCCCTGGTTGAGAACCACTGCTTTAGTGGATAAACTTTAGGCAGGAGGGAAATGATCGCAGTTGGATAGTTGGAGGAATGTGGAGCAAGGGAAGCAATAAACTGTGACCATAAAAACATAGAAAGATGGCTTATATGTGGATTTTTTTTTAA